CTTTCTATTTCTAGGTGGCATTTTCCAACTTACTCAACTCTCAGGAGTCCCAGTGCCATTTATTGTGGTTGGGACTCTGCAGGGCGAAACTTCTCCTGGGCTCCCGGTATCTCCTATTAGAGAGACTGCTGCGGGTAACAGGGACCGAATTTGCAACCTGTGGGGTGGTGACTGATGGTCCAATGTTCTCGCCACACGCAGGATGAGCCTCGCTGTGAGCCCACCACTGTAACCTCAGACCCCACGAGTTCAGCACTCCCTCGAGTCAGGCTTTGCAGAAGCCGGGAGGGCACTGGTCAACCCCACGCCCCTCCTTGGGGCCCGCTCCTGGTTTCTGGGCACCCCTGGGGAGGGGAGCCATCTGGTGTGCGCCACTCCCGGAGGGCGCGAGAAGGAAGCCGGCGCCTCACGCTCAGCTGTCCCTGGGCGAAGCCGGGCGGGGCGGCGGCGCGGGTCCGAGCGCCCGAGGCGCCGGCGGAGCATGTGACCACGCCGCGCGGGGCCGGGCGCGCAGTGCCGCGCGGTGGCGGCAGTGGGGAGAGCAATGGAGGCCACGGCCGACTGAGAGGCGGGTGCGCTGCTGGTGCTGCTGCCGCGGCGGCTGCTGATGCGGAGGCTGCCGCGCGCAGTGCCGCCGAGTCCGCCGCCCGCCCGGGACCGCCGGTCGCCGGCCAGCCGCTCTGCCAGCCGGAGCGCCAGGCGGGGACCTCAGGTGAGCGCCTGCTCGGCCCGCGGCCGGAGCCAGACAATGGGGACAGGGGCGGGCTTCTCTCCTCCACTCGCGCCCCTCCGGGCCGGGCCCCCGCAGCGCCCCGGGACTCCAGGGGACCTGGCCCCGGGGGCGTGGGCTCGGCGCGGCGGGCGGTGGGCTTCGGGGCGGTGTCCCCATGTGGGAGGCGCGGACCCTCCCGGAGGAACCTGCGCGCGGCTTGCGCGCTTTGGATCCCCGCAGGGGAACCTGCCGCCGGGCTGCACCCCGGGAACTTGCGGAGAATATGGGACCTCGCCTGCCTTCTCCTCTTCCCGCGCCTCGCCATCCTGTCCCCAGGTCCCTGGCTCGGTCCCGACCGCGGCAAGGGCCAGAACCAGACCTCACCGTCCGGGATCGCGGACGCCGTCCGGGCTCAGCCCTCTCCCCACCGCCCCCGGAGCTGCATTGCTTTGTTTAACCTCTGCCAGACCGTTTCGCACAAACTCTTGTTGCCCCAATTCTGATGAGCCACCAGTTTGATAGCTGAGGCAAGACAAAGGTTTCCCCTGTTTACCAAGGGCCGGGGCCAGGAGACTGCGCGCTGCCCGTGGTGTAAAATCTGTTTTCTTTATCTTCGCCCGGGGCTTGTTGCGATGGTTTTCCTGGCACTATAACCGTCCTTTCTTGCAGAGCTCTGTAGTGGCGAGATTGGACCTCCTAACCCTACGGATACGGTGGGTGGGGTATGGCTTTTTTTTTTTCATGAAAGTTCTTAATGTTTTTTTTTTTTCTCAACAGCTTACAAGAGCAGTGATTCCCAGGCTTTCTCAGCAATGTACCCCATTTCCTGACATTTACAGCTGAAGGTGAAGTTTCCCTTTTGCAAGGAGAAAATTTTGGTGGAGAATTATCCAACAAGAAAAAGACCTGTGGCTATTAAGATAGGTAAGTCTTTTATGTAGAGTATGGAGAGGGAACATAGATTTGCATGCTGTACTTTTTATTTCAGTGACGTTTAACAAAGTCATGGCCATGGAGGAAAGTAAACTTACAAAGAATGTCCATAATGAGGCTGTGAGTGCTGATGTTTCAGGTATGGTACAAAGTGGTGACTCTGAGTTGCAAACTGCAGCATGTGTTTGTTTTACAATCCACAGACAAGAAGAAGGGAGGCAAATTCCAGCCTTTTAAAAAGTTGTTTGGCAAAAGGAAAAAGAAAGACCCTTCGTTGTTCCGGGTGCCGTCGTTGGGGAAGAAGAGTTACTCTCACCAGAGTGTCAGCAATGGGACCTTCTCTTCGGATGAGGAGACCCTGGAAGACAATCTAAGGTAATAACTTGCACTTTCCTTTCAGATCTTTGTAATAAAATGAAGCACATGATTTACCTTCCAGGTCCTTCAACTATTCTATGGGAACCCGGGCATTTTCCCATGACAGTATTTTTATCCCTGATGGGGGAGCAGAAAGTGAGCAGACAGTTCAAGCAATGTCACAGGACAACATCCTGGGCAAAGTCAAAACTCTTCAGGTAAGACAGCTTGAGAGTGGAATTACGAGCCACTTCAGAATGTCTTTCTTCTGTTTCTCTCCAGCAACAGTTGGGCAAGAATATCAAGTTTGGGCAGCGGTCACCCAATGCCATTCCCATGAATAAGGCAAACAGTGGAGAGGCTAGCTTAGAAGAGGATCTGTTCCTGACCAGTCCCATGGAAATTGTGACTCAGCAGGACATCGTCCTCTCAGACGCAGAGAACAAGGTAAGTCTCCTCCAGGGAATGACTTGATGGCTCCTTTGACTTGAATGCTCTCTTACTGTTCCAGTCCAGTGATACGCCAAGTTCTCTAAGTCCTCTGAATCTCCCTGGAGCTGGAAGTGAGATGGAAGAGAAGGTAATATGATTTGAACTTATTTATTTGGCTTCCAACTGACTTTCTATTTTAATCTCCCCTACAGGTTGCTCCCGTTAAACCGTCTCGGCCAAAAAGGCACTTCTCTTCTGCTGGCACCATCGAAAGTGTCAACTTAGATGCCATCCCCCTGGCCATCGCTCGCCTGGACAACAGTGCCGCCAAGCACAAGCTGGCTGTTAAGCCAAAAAAACAGAGGGTGTCAAAGAAGCACAGGCGCCTTGCCCAGGTGTGTAGAGCCTGCACGGGCTGACCAGGCAGAAGGCTAATTGTGTTTTCCTTTCCAATGTTAGGATCCACAACATGAGCAAGGCGGCCTTGAGAGTCGGCCCTGCCTGGACCAGAACGGACACCCAGGCGAGGACAAGCCAACGTGGCACGAAGAGGAACCCAATCCGCTGGATTCCGAGGAAGAGAGAAGACGCCAAGAAGACTACTGGCGAGAACTGGAGGCCAAGTGCAAGCGGCAAAAGGCGGAAGCAGCCGAGAAGAGACGCCTAGAGGAGCAGAGGCTGCAGGCGCTGGAGAGGAGGCTTTGGGAAGAGAACAGAAGGCAGGAGCTCTTGGAGGAGGAGGGCGAGGGGCAGGAGCCGCCTCTAGAGGCGGAAAGGGCGCCGCGGGAAGAGCAGCAGCGGAGCCTGGAAGCGCCAGGTTGGGAGGACGCGGAGCGGAGGGAGCGTGAGGAGCGCGAGCGCCTGGAGGCGGAGGAGGAGCGAAGGCGTCTGCAGGCCCAGGCCCAAGCGGAGGAGAGGCGGCGGCTGGAGGAGGACGCCAGGCTGGAGGAGCGGAGGCGGCAGGAGGAGGAGGAAGGAAGATGCGCGGAGGAGCTCAAAAGGCAGGAGGAGGAGGAGGCTGAGGGATGGGAAGAGCTGGAACAGCAGGAGGCGGAGGTGCAGGGGCCGCCCGAGGCGTTGGAGGAGACTGGGGAGGGCCGGCGGGGCGCGGAGGAGGAGGATCTGGGGGAAGAGGAGGAGGAGGGCCAGGCGCACCTGGAGGACTGGAGGGGGCAGCTCAGTGAGCTTCTGAACGACTTTGAGGAGAGGCTCGAAGACCAGGAACGCCTGAAACCCGAAGGACAAAGAGAACACTCCGAGGAGCCAGGTATTTGCGAGGAGCAGAACCCAGAGGCCGAGCGGCGAAGAGAGCAGCAGGGAAGGAGCGGGGATTTCCAGGGGGCCGATCGTCCTGGGCCCGAGGAAAAGAGAGAAGAAGGGGACACGGAGCCTCTCCTGAAACAAGAGGGGCCGGTGGAAGCCGCGCAGCCTCCGGTGGAGAGGAAAGAAGCCGCCGCCCTTGAACAAGGCCGCAAGGTGGAGGAGCTGCGGTGGCAGGAGGTGGACGAGAGACAGACCATGCCCCGGCCCTACACGTTCCAGGTGTCCTCCGGAGGGAAGCAGATTCTCTTTCCCAAAGTCAACCTGAGCCCCGTGACGCCCGCAAAGGACACGGGGCTCACCGCTGCTCCCCAGGAACCAAAGGCCCCCAAAGCCAGCCCAGTCCAGCACGCCCTACCGTCGTCCCTGAGCGTTCCCCACACCGCCATTCTGGTCACGGGCGCGCAGCTCTGTGGCCCGGCAGTCAACCTGAGCCAGATCAAGGACACCGCGTGCAAGTCCCTCCTGGGCTTGGAGGAGAAGAAGCACGCGGAAGCCCCAGCTGGGGAGAACCCTCCCCGAGGCCCCGGCGACGCGAGGGCGGGCAGCGGGAAGGCTAAGCCCCGCCAGGAGTCTCCCAGCAGCGCGTCCGCACTCGCAGAATGGGCTTCCATTCGGTCCAGAATCCTGAAGAACGCAGAGAGTGACCCGCGCAGCAGCGAGAGGGACCAGTTGAGGCCCGGTGATGAGTCCACTCCCAGGGGCCGGTGTGATTCCCGCGGGAACCAACGGAAGACTCCGCCAGTCAATGCAAAGTTCTCTATTATGCCTGCCTGGCAGAAATTTTCCGATGGTGGCACGGAGACCTCCAAACAGAGCACGGAAGCTGAAAGCATACGAAAAAGACCCATGCTGGGACCCAGCGAAGAGACAGCCCCCCAGCCTCCTCCTGCTGGTGTTCGCGAGCTCGGGAAGGGTCCGGAGAAGTCGGAGATGCACCGGGAGCCCGCAGACACCACCGAGGGATGCAAATTTGCCAAAGACCTCCCGTCTTTCCTTGTCCCAAGCCTTCCTTACCCTCCGCAGAAAGTGGTGGCCCACACAGAGTTCACGACCTCGTCGGACAGCGAGACTGCAAACGGGATAGCAAAGCCAGACCCTGTGATGCCAGGTGGAGAGGAAAAAGCCTCACCGTTTGGAATAAAATTGAGAAGGACCAACTATTCCTTGCGCTTCAACTGCGACCAACAGGCAGAACAGAAGAAGAAGAAGAGGCACAGCAGCACCGGAGACAGCGCGGATGCAGGGCCGCCTGCAGCGGGGAGCGCTCGTGGAGAGAAAGAGATGGAGGGTGTGGCCCTCAAGCATGGTCCATCCCTCCCCCAAGAGCGGAAGCAAGCCCCTTCCACCCGGAGGGACTCCGCTGAACCTTCCAGCAGCCGCTCTGTTCCTGTGGCCCACCCTGGGCCTCCACCGGCCAGCAGCCAGACCCCGGCTCCGGAGCACGACAAGGCAGCAAACAAAATGCCACTGGCACAAAAGCCAGCACTGGCTCCCAAGCCCACCAGTCAGACCCCACCAGCATCCCCACTTTCCAAACTGAGCAGGCCCTACTTGGTAGAGCTGCTGTCTCGCCGAGCGGGGAGGCCGGACCCAGAGCCAAGTGAGCCGTCCAAGGAGGACCAGGAGAGCAGTGACCGCCGGCCACCCTCGCCCCCAGGCCCCGAGGAAAGGAAGGGACAGAAGAGGGACGAGGAGGAAGAGGCGACAGAGAGGAAACCTGCTTCCCCACCTCTGCCTGCCACTCAGCAAGAGAAACCTTCTCAAACACCCGAGGCCGGGAGGAAAGGTAGGTAGCTGCAGGGTGGGTAACTGCTGCCATTGCAAACCGTTCTTTGTCTTATTCCCCACAGAGAAGCCGATGCTTCAGAGCAGACACTCCTTAGATGGCTCCAAACTTACAGAGAAAGTGGAAACTGCTCAGCCGCTGTGGATAACGTTAGCACTGCAAAAGCAAAAGGGGTTTCGGGAGCAGCAGGCGACGCGGGAGGAGAGAAAGCAAGCCAGAGAGGCCAAACAGGCAGAAAAGCTCTCCAAAGAAAATGTGAGTAGCCTGGGCTTCAGCTGTGATTTTGCCATGTTTCCCATGACTGTCTCTGCCCACGCAGGTCAGTGTCAGCGTGCAGCCTGGAAGCAGCAGTGTCAGCAGAGCAGGTTCCCTGCACAAGTCCACTGCTCTGCCAGAAGAGAAGAGGCCCGAGACTGCAGTGTCCAGGCTTGAGCGCAGAGAACAGCTGAAAAAGGCCAATACTCTTCCTACGTCTGTGACAGGTAGAGAGCAGGTCCATTGCTTTGTAACTGTAACTTTTTCCTTTTCCTTCAAAACAAAATCCAGTGGAGATCTCCGACTCGGCTCCCCCAGCGCCGCTGGTAAAAGAAGTCACCAAGAGGTTTTCCACCCCGGATGCTGCCCCCGTGTCAACAGAACCAGCCTGGCTGGCTTTGGCCAAAAGGAAAGCAAAGGCTTGGAGCGACTGTCCACAGATTATTAAGTAAAGAGTGACTCTCACCCATCCCTACTGCCAGTTATTGGCTCCTCTCTTGCCCTTTTTATTTATTTATTTTTTATATGGGGTAAAGAAATCAAGCTAGGGAAAAGAAGCATGTTTTATAGGCTCCAAAATAATGTTTAGAAACTGAACTGGTGGTGTTCATTGTAAAGAGTGGATTTGCACAACCCTAGGTCCTGGTGCCTCGAGCTCCTCCTAGTTCTCAAGAGAAAATTCCGTCCACAGGACCACATGAAGCAAAATCTCTAAGCTAAGAACTCGTGAGAGCCTGCCATGCCCATTTCATGGCCTTGCACACACACCCACCCACACACCATTCAGAACATGTACTTTTGCCAACCTTTGGTAATGGTTTTTTGATTCTATGCACTAATTTTCTTTGTCCAAAACATTTACTCTACCATATGTCTGGGAATGTTTATCCTTTCTACAGTAATGGTGAAAGGATCATATCTAGCTAAAAGCAAGAACACCCATTCTCCTGAATGCAGTGAGTAATTGGGAATCACAAGGAACATTCTGGCACCCAACTGTGCCCATCTTAGTTTTCATGAGTTTTCCCCACTCTGAAGCTGTAACCCAGAAGGCACATCCATTCACATTTTTACCGCACTGTGGATTCATAGTGTGGGGCCCTGTTATTCCAATACCCTCCTTAAGGACATGTGAAGCATTTGGCCCAGTTGGCTCCCAGGGAACATTTTAATTTAATGTAGTGAAGAAAGACAATTCTAGATCAGAGCTACAAGTTCACTTTCTGTCTCTGAGAATCTCCATCTAGGGCAGTAGTTCTTATGATGTGTAGGCTCCCTCCTAGGGCCTACTCAATCAGAGCCTGTGGGGACTGGGCCAGGAATATGTATTCTGGCAAAAACTCTTCAGGTCAGTTCTGATAGATCCCAAAGGTTAAGAACTGTGAGAAACACTGATCCTAATGCAATCTAATTTTTCAGACTTCGAAGGGGAGGCTCATTCACTCAAAAAGCAACAGTGAGACAGGAAAAATAATAAAACAACCCCCCAAGCCAGCCATTTATTACAAGAAGCAACAGGTTATTGACATTACATGTTTGAAAATTCCCTTTGGTCTTTAGGGAAAATAAACAGGAAGCCAAGATTTGGAGCCTTTGTAATAAGGACTTCCTGCAGAAAGTCTTTTCTTTACTATAATTGAGTAATTCATATTTAGAGTCACATGTCCAGTAGCATTTCTAATTTTGAGCATTCACCTTGCTACCTTTAAAAAACATCTGAGTTTTAAGTGGCCTTTTTATCATCATACACATGTGCATACAAAGAAGGGACTTGGCAGTTTAAAAGCCACATATATTCACTTTTATTGCCCTAAATTTACATGAAACAGACATACTGGCAAACTCACATATTGCTGGTGCTAACCTTATATTTCATAGTGTTGGCATATTCCCCTTTTCTTAGATTCTTACTCCGAAATATAGGTACACATCCTTTGCTCTGTGCAGAGGGAATTACATCCTTTTTCCTCTCCTACAAAAACATGCTTTATTAAGTATCCATCATTACTTTCCTTTATGCTCGCTCAATATGCAATGTGCTGTTATTCTACCATGTACCTTAAATAAAGGATGATGGCAAAGTTATTTACCATGTAGAAACCATTTTCTTTCTAGAAACAATAGCTCAGCCTCACTGTAGCAGCTGGCATGTGTGGTCAAGTGGATAGTTGTACTCTTGCAAGTTGGATTTAATATCATATATACTGGACCTTCAGACTGTTAAAAATCAATGTAACCTTTTTTTATTGCTATGGCAAGCAATTAGTATTTCACTGCACGTCTTCCATACTAATGTTCATTTCTAAATCTTATATGTAGGCATTTGTTAGTTCCAATGATTTCCTCACTAATATAACACTTTTTAATGGGAATCTTTCCACCTACAGCCCTGGAATGATAATGCTACAGTAATTCTTCTGAATTGACTTTTTCTTTCATCCTGTCAGCTTTGGACAATATCCCAATTATGGCAGGGAACAGGTGGGGAACTAAGATCAGTTACAAAAAGTTGTAGATGTGTCAACTTTGTATTGGCTGGGATATCACTGTGCCCAAACAAAACAGGCGAAATACCTCAGTTAAAATTTTTCCATCAAAGTCTTTAAAAGAAGAGTATACTGAAGAAAGGGCAGTCACAATACTTACTTCTAACAGCTTCTAAAGGGTACATGTTTAACATTTCATTTCAAAATCACCCCAAATTTGCACTAAATACCAATGAAGTGTTATTTTGCTTTAGTAGTCTTCTGAGCAACAAACTATGGGGAATTCTGTAAAAACATATAAAAAGTTCAAGACTTTTTTTTTAAATGAATGATCACTATGTTAAATGCAAACTTTTTTTTTTTTTTATTTAAACAAACATACACTTCTCCTGGCAAGGTTATAGATGATTAACCTCTGTTCATAGACTTATATATAAAACTAGAGGGTTTTTTGTTTACTTTTTTAATTTTTCAAGTGCAATTGTTTCTTACACAGACATTATTACTATTAAATTATCATTTAGCCAGTTATCTGCAAATATATAGTATGTATTGTCTCTTCTTGTGACGTTTAGTTTAATTGCTTATTTTAAAGCAGAAACATTAGTTACAAGTGTCTTACAATATTTTTACCAACAGTAAAGTAGAGACTTAATGAAAATACCTTAGTGTGATTTTAATATAATTTGCATATTTTAGTTGTATAAAGTTTTAATGTAAAATGTCCATTATTGAAGGGAAAAGATCTTTCAATAAAAAATACCCACGAGATCTTCGGCACTGATGGAATTTGATTTCGATGA